ACCTACATGAGAAAACTAAGGTATGTCTGCAAAATACAAGTTGACTGCCTGCCGAGCCTCCGTGGTCCGTAAGTAGTGTTATAAAACACAGCCAACTGTTGAATGAGAGCTTAGTCCTAGATAAAATATGGCCAGCAATTCCATTAACAAAACACTGACAAGACACCTCAGGGCGAGCTGTACATTGACAACAGCATCGTCAAGCAGAATGCACTTCAGGGAAAACATAATAAGGCCTCTCACCCGACTTTCCTTGCTTCTCACGTGGGGAGAAGAAAGAACTGGGGCATCGTGATTCCCCCCACCCCACGCAAACCATCTGGGGAGGACGCTGGCTGCTGTCGAGGCGGCCTCAGCATTCATCAATTGACGATTATTTGATTATTTTTGTGGCTGAAACTGACGAAACGTTTGTATTATCTCTTGGGAACGTTAACAGCCTGCCAGGGGACTCTAAAACAGAGTCCAAGAGAAGCCTTCGATGTGTGTCCCTGATTTTGGTGCTGGGGTCGCTCATGGCCTGAAAATAACGAAGCCCCCTTTGAGCTACTGGCCAAGGCCAAATGAAACCTCGTGCTCCTCTGCTGTGGGGCGGCCCGGCCTCGGGGCTCAGAGGCGCTCTGTCTACAGCTGGGAAGACTCGCAGGCCCCAAGCTCCTGGCCAGCGCTGCCCCGGAGGTCGGCAGGCCCCTTCCTCGTCACCTTTTTGTTCCCTCCCCCGCCTCCCGCATTCGGCCGCTTCCTGACTGGGATTCCACAGAAAAGCCGAGGGCTGAGGAGAAGTGTGAGCGCCTCCGCCTGTCCACTGTCCCCCAAAGTCAGTTCAATCCCCGACGTCCTCCGCTAGGCTCCACCCCACCGGCCCGGGCAGGGCCTCCAAGGCACCTCCCACCTACGGGTCACCCAGTCAGCCCACTTCTTTCTGGGACAAAGGCGTCATCCCTTAGAGACAGTAGGAAAATGGTATCTCCCGGAAGTTACCTCACGACCTCCAAGAGCGGCTTCCAACCTTGCCGGAAATGACGAACGAGTCAACCGGATCGGTGACTGTGGAGGGCGAGCTGAGCCCTGTGCGTGAGTGGGGTCTGGTTGTGCAGTGTTCAGCCAAGCGCCTGTCCACCCTCGGTCCTGCAGGGCCGCCGCCACAATGGGCCGCGAGTTTGGGAATCTGACGCGGATGCGGCATGTGATCAGCTACAGCTTGTCACCGTTCGAGCAGCGCGCCTATCCGCACGTCTTCACTAAAGGAATCCCCAATGTTCTGCGCCGCATTCGGGAGTCTTTCTTTCGCGTGGTGCCGCGTGAGTGCCTTGGGCCCGCGGGAGCGGGAGGCGTGCTCTCTGTTTACTCTCTTAATTTTTAAAGAGTTTGTAGTGTTTTATCTTATCTACACATGGGGGACTGAAGAGTTCGAGAGATCCAAGAGGAAGAATCCAGCTGCCTATGAAAATGACAAATGAGCAACGCATCCGGATGACGGTTCCCTGTCTCTGAAAGACCTTTCTCTGGAAGAGGAGTCTGCATTGTAGTGTCTCAAAGACACAATAAACTTCCTATGGTCTGCACTGTTGTGATATTACATTTTTGTGAGTAGAATCCTGTGTGACCACTAATATTCAAGTTCATGAAGCGCCCCTCCTCAGCATGAGTCTTGAAGTTTTGCCTGGTCTCGGGTTTTGGTGAAAGAGCAGGGCTCCCCCTTTGTTCCATTATCTACAAGAAAGTAGCTGCAGGTACTCCTGCATCTAACCATTTGTGGGTGACATGGGCTATGGCGAGTGCTGGTTCTTGGCCCTCTGCTCCCATAGCAACAATAAAGTCTACTAACTATATTGTAATTAGTATGTGTCAGGGACGCTTTTATTTTTTATTTTTTGAGATGGAGTCTTGCTCTCTCACCCAGGCTGGAGTGCAGTGGTGTGATCTCGGCTCACTGCCATCTGTGCCTCCTGGGTTCAAACGATTCTCCTGTCTCAGCCTCCGAGTAGCTGGGATTACAGGTGCAGGACACCACACCTGGCTAATTTTTTGTATTTTTAGTAGAGACAGGTTTCACCATGTTGGCCAGGCTGGTCTGGAACTCCTGACCTCAGATGATCTGTGCGCCTCAGCCTCCCAAAGTGCTGGGATTACAGGCGTAAGCCATGGTGCTCTGGGCCTCAAATACTCTTCTTAGCTACACAAATGAACTGTTAAACCTCACAAGCACCTTTAACGTATCCTCATTTGGCAGATGAGGAAATGGGCACAGAGAGATTAAGTAATTTGCCAGAAATTATACAGCAGTGAATGGTGGAGTCTTGCACTAAAGTGATGCTCTTAAAACTATGCTCTATTGCAGGGGTGTCCAATCTTTTAGCTTCCCTGGGCCACACATAAAATACGCTAACATTACAATAGCTGATAAGCTTTAAAAAATGGCAAAAAAAACCCTCAGCGTTTTAGAAAGTTTACAAATTTTTGTTGGGTCGGATTCAAAGCCATCCTGGGCTGCTTGCTGCCCAGGACTGCGGTTGGACAAGCTTGCTCTACTGCCTTTCCTCCTAAGGCAGGCCTTAGCCTGAGGGGATATCAGCTATAAAACGGATGAGGTGATCTCTTAGCCTCCACAGCAGTTTTCTGTTTCTGTGCCAGGAGGCCAACAATGTTTTCAACCATATGTGGTTCATAAAGCCTCAAAGATTTACTCTGGCCCTTTATGAATAAAGTTTACCCCTGATCTAAAGCCTTTAAATTATCTTTTTGGTATTAAAGATA